ACGCGTCACTGCACTCCAACCTGGGCAACCGTCTCAAAAGTAAATACATAAATAAATAAATAAAATAAGTTTTCTATTAAAAATTCTCCCTTTTAACTTTCGACTTGCCAGGCCAGCCCCAAATCCAGGCCCTCGTCACCTCCCTCTCGGATCCTTGAAGCCACTGCCGGTTTTCTGATTTTGGTCTTTTCACACAAAGGTCCATCCAGGGAATCCTCAGACACAGCTTTTGCCCCACCTCTCCCTGTAATGAGCAGCTTGTTGGATGGAGCCAGCGCTCAACGTCCCCCAGACCTTTCCGCCCCTCTAGCCATTTCCCACATCCCAGCTTCTCAGGTCTTTGCGGAGGCTGTTCCACTCCACGCGCCTGGCCTACTCTTCCTTAAAAGCCCATCTGAACTTTCGCTGATGCTGAGTTTCCTATCCGTTAAATGGTAATAATAATCCCCGCCCCGCTTCCTTGAAAGGATCCAGTGTGGTGATGGCTGGAATAATGCCTTTAATAAACAATTATCAGTGAGTTCTTCAGGAGGAGGCGTGAGCAGTGATCGCAAATCCCGCCTTCCTCCGCCCTCCGCAGCCCTGCAATCTCAACCGCCAGGCGACCCGCCCCTCGAAACGCACCAAGGGTCGAGCCCTGCCCCTCGAGATGTTCTACTTCCAGGCCCCGCCCCTCGAGACACTCTACCTCCGGGTTCTGCCCCTCGAGACGCTCTAACAACCCAGCCCCGCCCCTCGAGACGCGCTAACTCCAGACTCTGCCTCTCGAGGCGCTCTAATAACTAGGCTCGGCGGGTGGAGATGCTCTAACTCCAGGCCCCGCCCCTCGAGCGCCACAACAGCCGGGCCCCACCCCTTGAGGTGCTTTAACGGCCAGGCCCCGCCCTGAAGGCGTTGTAACAACCAGGCTCCGCCCCCAGGCGCTCTAACGGCCAGGCCCAGCCGCTTGAGGCTCCCCAACGGCCAGGCCGCGCCCCCGCGTGCGTGCGCGGCCCGGCAGAGCCGTGCGGGCGCCCGCGTACTCACTAGCTGAGGTGGCAGTGGTTCCACCAACATGGAGCTCTCGCAGATGTCGGAGCTCATGGGGCTGTCGGTGTTGCTTGGGCTGCTGGCCCTGATGGCGACGGCGGCGGTAGCGCGGGGGTGGCTGCGCGCGGGGGAGGAGAGGAGCGGCCGGCCCGCCTGTAAGTGGGGCCGGGTCGGGTGGGGGCGGCCCGCGGTGTCCCGGCTCCCGGCCTCCTCGTGGTCCGACCTGCGGTTTGGGCCCGCGGCTGGTGGGGCCCGGCGACTCCATGGGCCTCAGTTTCTCCTCTGGTAACGTGAGCTTCGCTTCCAGAGACGGGGACCCGCCTTGCCGGGTTAGGCGCACCTCCTGGGGCGGGACTGGCTCCAACCTGGGCCCCTTACTGCGGCTTTCTCTGTGGCCGAGGCCAGGCCGTCCCCGGGGTGGCCAGGAGAGCACCGTAAACTCTTCAGCCTGCTCCGTGGCCGCGATCTCGGAAAAAGCACCAATTCTGTGATGTGCAGCAGCATTTACTGGGCATCTATGACCCTGTGATAGGCTTTGGGGTCTTTTTCTGTAAGGAGTCCAGTAAAGGAGAAGTACATCTGTATTATGAACACCTAAATATGTAAGTGAAAAACACGGTGAAATAAGTTTCACAGAGGACAGATTGTGGCTGTGTTTGTTTGCAGGGCCCAGGAGCTTTTTTCCTGTTGGAATTGGGGAGCATCTGCAGTCATTTACCACATGCCAGCTTTGTGACTCAATTAAGTATCTTTTACAAAAGTGACTGGCTCCACTCCCCCGCACAGGACTCAACAGATGTTGACTTCTCATCCCCGAGTTCTTTCAGGTACTGGAGTGCAGTGGTGCGATCTTGGCTTATAACTGGAGAACAACATGGCCCTTCCTTATAGGCCAAAAAGCAAATGGATTTCCACCTGACAAATCTTCGGGATCCAAGAAGCAGAAACAATATCAGCGGATTCGGAAGGAGAAGCCTCAACAACACAACTTCACCCACCGCCTCCTGGCTGCAGCTCTGAAGGTACGTGGGGTACCTGGCACAGCGTGCACCCTCCTATTGACACTTCCTGCCACCCTTCCCCTAGAGCCACAGCGGGAACATATCTTGCATGGACTTTAGCAGCAATGGCAAATACCTGGCTACCTGTGCAGATGATCGCACCATCCGCATCTGGAGCACCAAGGACTTCCTGCAGCGAGAGCACCGCAGCATGAGAGCCAACGTGGAGCTGGACCACGCCACCCTGGTGCGCTTCAGCCCTGACTGCAGGTGGGACAAGACGGAGCCTCAGGTTTGCCTGCGAGAGCGTGACTTGTCTGCTGCCTGTCTCTAGAGCCTTCATCGTCTGGCTGGCCAACGGGGACACCCTCCGTGTCTTCAAGATGACCAAGCGGGAGGATGGGGGCTACACCTTCACAGCCACCCCAGAGGACTTCCCTAAAAAGCACAAGGCGCCTGTCATCGACATTGGCATTGCTAACACAGGTAAGAGGCATTCAGAGGGTGGCGCCTGCCCACCCGTGACCCACATCACTCCCTTCCCGCTCAGGGAAGTTTATCATGACTGCCTCCAGTGACACCACTGTCCTCATCTGGAGCCTGAAGGGTCAAGTGCTGTCTACCATCAACACCAACCAGATGAACAACACACACGCTGCTGTATCTCCCTGTGGCAGGTGGGCAAGGAGGGGTATTGGCGTCTGGGACCGAAGTTTTAAAGGCTTCTGGGTTGTATGGCAGATTTGTAGCCTCGTGTGGCTTCACCCCAGATGTGAAGGTTTGGGAAGTCTGCTTTGGAAAGAAGGGGGAGTTCCAGGAGGTGGTGCGAGCCTTCGAACTAAAGGGCCACTCCGCGGCTGTGCACTCGTTTGCTTTCTCCAACGACTCACGGAGGTGAGTGAATCCGCTCTGATGTCTGACCAGTGTGGGGCTTGAGCTGTGATTTTCTGTGTTGCAGGATGGCTTCTGTCTCCAAGGATGGTACATGGAAACTGTGGGACACAGATGTGGAATACAAGAAGAAGCAGGACCCCTACTTGCTGAAGACAGGCCGCTTTGAAGAGGCGGCGGGTGCCGCGCCGTGCCGCCTGGCCCTCTCCCCCAACGCCCAGGTCTTGGCCTTGGCCAGTGGCAGTAGTATTCATCTCTACAATACCCGGCGGGGCGAGAAGGAGGAGTGCTTTGAGCGGGTCCATGGCGAGTGTATCGCCAACTTGTCCTTTGACATCACTGGCCGCTTTCTGGCCTCCTGTGGGGACCGGGCGGTGCGGCTGTTTCACAACACTCCTGGCCACCGAGCCATGGTGGAGGAGATGCAGGGCCACCTGAAGCGGGCCTCCAACGAGAGCACCCGCCAGAGGCTGCAGCAGCAGCTGACCCAGGCCCAAGAGACCCTGAAGAGCCTGGGTGCCCTGAAGAAGTGACTCTGGGAGGGCCCGGCGCAGAGGATTGAGGAGGAGGGATCTGGCCTCCTCATGGCACTGCTGCCATCTTTCCTCCCAGGTGGAAGCCTTTCAGAAGGAGTCTCCTGGTTTTCTTACTGGTGGCCCTGCTTCTTCCCATTGAAACTACTCTTGTCTACTTAGGTCTCTCTCTTCTTGCTGGCTGTGACTCCTCCCTGACTAGTGGCCAAGGTGCTTTTCTTCCTCCCAGGCCCAGTGGGTGGAATCTGTCCCCACCTGGCACTGAGGAGAATGGTAGAGAGGAGAGGAGAGAGAGAGAGAATGTGATTTTTGGCCTTGTGGCAGCACATCCTCACACCCAAAGAAGTTTGTAAATGTTCCAGAACAACCTAGAGAACACCTGAGTACTAAGCAGCAGTTTTGCAAGGATGGGAGACTGGGATAGCTTCCCATCACAGAACTGTGTTCCATCAAAAAGACACTAAGGGATTTCCTTCTGGGCCTCAGTTCTATTTGTAAGATGGAGAATAATCCTCTCTGTGAACTCCTTGCAAAGATGATATGAGGCTAAGAGAATATCAAGTCCCCAGGTCTGGAAGAAAAGTAGAAAAGAGTAGTACTATTGTCCAATGTCATGAAAGTGGTAAAAGTGGGAACCAGTGTGCTTTGAAACCAAATTAGAAACACATTCCTTGGGAAGGCAAAGTTTTCTGGGACTTGATCATACATTTTATATGGTTGGGACTTCTCTCTTCGGGAGATGATATCTTGTTTAAGGAGACCTCTTTTCAGTTCATCAAGTTCATCAGATATTTGAGTGCCCACTCTGTGCCCAAATAAATATGAGCTGGGGATTAAATACGAATAAGACATGGTTTCTGCCATCAAAGATGGCTGGTGGGAGAGAGAGATACACCCTTATTAAGTGCTTTGTGTTAGTTTATTCATAGCTATTGTTATATATGTCAAGGCAAGAGAGGACCAGAGCAGGACAGAGGCAATGGGTATTGAAGTTGAAGGGGTACATTTGATAAGAGAGTCGGTATTGAGAAGTTTAAATTTGTGAATTTGAAGGCTGCGTGGGTGTGGCAGGTAAGGGAAATGAGGTATCTGGGAAGGCTTGAGTGTAGGCAAATTTATTCATCCCAAGTCAAACTCTTGATCTCTCTCACGAAAACTATGACCCCCCCTGGTTGCCCCTGACCTCTCAATGTTGGAACAAGCCACAACCGTGGAGTTATCCTTGATGACTCCCCATTCATTATCCCTTCTGTCCCACCACCACAGCTGTCATCTGTTCACCAGAACGTTCTTTTGGTTACACTCCATGTGACATCCTGAGGCTGTTGCTTCTCTCCAGCTTTTCTGTTACCATCCTGGTCCTGGCTACTGTCACCTAGTGGGCCACTATAATATGGCTTCCTAATGGATCTTCCTGCTTCCTCTGTTGCCTCATTACTTTTCTATATAGCAGAATGATCTTTTGAAAATGTGAACCAGATCACATTATTCCCTAGTTAAAACCCCCCAAGGCTTCCCATCACACTTGGAATAAAATCCAAAAGAATTTTTCTAAACCAAAAATAGTAAAAACAATTTTTTTTTTCTGACAATCTCTTGTCACCCAGGCTGGAGTACAATGGCGCAATCTCGGCTCACTGCAACCGCCGCCTCCTAGGTTCAAGCGATTCTCCTGCCTCAGCCTCCAGAGTAGCTGGGATTACAGGCATGTGCCACCACGCCTGGCTAATTTTTGTATTTTTAGTAGAGACAGGGTTTCACGATGTTGGCCAGGCTGCTCTCGAACTCCTGACCTCAAATGATCCACCACCCCCCTTGGCCTCCCCAAGTGCTGGGATTACAGGTGTGAGCCATCGTGCCTAGCTAAAAACACTTAATCCAAAATTCTTACCATGGCCTGCAAGGTCCTGTGTAACCTGGCTTCGTCCCCCCTCTAAATGCTATGAATGTCAGATGGGCACCGTAAATGTGTGAAGGGTCAGTTACCTGGGTGTAAGGCAGTAGAAGGTGGGGACAGAAGTGAGCTGGAGGGCGGGCTTGTGTCCTGCCTGCAGGATGGGGGGTGGCTGCTACTTATTCAGGAATCCAGCAGAAATTGCTTCACAGAAGCTAGAAGTGAGCAACTTAAATAACTAAACACTATCTGGACCAAACAAAACACTAAGGTCGGCCCGATGCAGTCCACTACTCTCTTATTGGCAGCTTCTGGCTCACTGTTGAACCCACTGGAATGAGAGCACCACCGGGCAGACTCCTGGACCATCCCACTGTCAGCTCTGTGGTCCAGGCACAGTACCTGGGACAGTGTAAGCACTCAATGTGAAACTCAAGCCAGGGGCAAGCCACAGACCTCCCAGTATCTTCTCCGCGCATCTTCCCACTCCCAGTCTCCATTGTGGTTTTGTATGTTCCTAACCACAGACTTTTGGCAATGCTGTGCACACAAGGCCTGAGGAGTATTTCCTTGGCAATTGTCAGAAGAATGAGACTAAAACACTTCCTTTGCGCACCTGTTCTTAGAAGCAGCTCTGGCATTACTCCCGTTGTGTATCCAGGACAGGAAGTGGCAGTAGAATGTTGAGTTACTGAAGTCAGATGTCTTCAGTTCCAGTTCCAGCTGGAGAGCAGATAGTAGGTCCGTTGACCTCTCTGAGCTTGTTTCCTCAGCTGCAAAATAAGAATGAATCCTGTGCTACCCACCTTGCCATGTTGTGTTTCAGTGAGACGAGAAAACACTACCAAAAAGTCATTCCACAGACTTCTGAGGACAGAAAGTGCCCTCACTCAAGCTTCTCTTGTAACCACAGAGAAGGTGTCTGGATATTAACATAGAGCAGAGGCCACCAAGGTTTTTCTTTTTTTTAATCAAAAATCCTGCATGTGAAGGCAGTAATTGTATCTTAATATTATAATTTCAACATCTGTGGGTGTGAAATTTTTCAAAAAAAAAATTTGGGGAAATATTTTAAATGGCGGTGTATAGCCTATTTTGGTGTTTTGTT